TTGTCAAGCGTTCAAAGGCCACAGGAACGGAGTCTTCGGACCCTCCCAGGTTTCGGCCCCATATGGCCTCGCAGATTCCTAGCGGCCGCGGGTTCAAGTCCCAGCCGCTGACGCAGGTCAGGCACTCACCCGGAAGCGCAGCGACCTTCCCAAGAGTGGGGCGCCGGCGGAGAAATCCCCTGGGACTGGCAGGGCTGGAGTCGGCCTGCATCGCACAGGCCACGAGGCCACCGGTGTTTAGGGTTCAGATCTGGGGACCAGCGCCAGCAGACCGCAGTCCTGCAGCGGCGCCCCTTGAGGACGGCATGCGGAGCCTCAGGGGCAGAAGTCCGCCCGGCTGACCATCCTTTATTAAAATACGACAGTTCCTGAAAACAATGCTTATCTCAAGCTGACTCAAAACTGGCTCTTGAGAAAATCCGGTGTTAATTAAAGAGGGTTGTCGGGGACAAAATTCACGGCTTGTGTTTCGCGGGGGAGTGGTTGTGGGGTGATCTTAATATAAACACGTTATCTCGAGAGTTAATTATGTCTCTGGTTGGAAACAGGAGAAGAGGGTGACTGTTTACGCAGTCCATGGGAATCAGCGTCTCACTTTAGGGGACGGTGGGCAAGGGTCGCCCTTCGATAGCGCGGCGGCTGGTCCACCAGAGAAACCAAGTTTTCTAGGTCGCCGGGGAAAAGCGGAAAATTAGACTTGAGCCAGCCTTGCTCCTGTGAGACATTCGTGCACTCATAACCCAGCAGTGGGTGCCTCTACCTAGAATGAGCCCTTCATTTCCCGGATCCGTTCAGGGGGAAACAGCGAAATCCCCAAATCCGCTTCCTTACGTGGCTAATAAAGGGGTGCTTACAGAGCATGGAAAAACAAAACAAAGAAACAAGAATACCTTGAGTGTTTTGACGTTTGAAAACCCGACTCCGGAGAATCATGGAATCATATTCCAAGTTTCAGTGTCTAATGAAGTTTAAGGGGACGCCTATTACTTGGGTTTGTAAAATCGCGGCGTCGCGCCCGCCCCAAGTCAAAGCTGAGCAGAGCAGGGATGGGGAAGGTCTCCGGCCCCAGGCGCGGCGCGCGGGGCTTCTGCCCAGTTTCCTGCTTCTCAGCCGCGGTGTCTGCCCCGGCCCAGAGCAGTCTGTGCAATTTAGAAACTCGATAGGAGGCAGCAGCTGGTCTCCCACCACCCTAAAAATAATCCGTTCCGGCGCACTGCGTGCTTCGCCTAGGGGAGGAAAACTGTCATCGGAGTAAGTGAATCCGTGTCTTTTACATGAATGCCCTTAATTTTTGTTACTCTTTACTTTTTTTTAGGAGTTCTGCGTCCGGGTTTGAAATTTACATCTTAAGACAGTGTAGGAAGTCGGTGTTTTGAAGGTAGCTCAAGTGCACCGGCAGGGGTTTGAAGCAGCGTGAAGCTATTGCCCAAGGTATTTATTTTTTGCTTTATTTGTTCAGTTTGGGATTTTTCTTTCTCATTTCTCTCCCTTTTAGAGTAAACCATATAAGAAGAAATGAGCCTTTCATTTTGTGGTAACAACATTTCTTCATATAATATCAACGATGGTGTACTACAAAATTCCTGCTTTGTGGATGCCCTCAACCTGGTCCCTCATGTCTTTCTGTTGTTTATCACTTTTCCAATATTGTTTATTGGTAAGTAATCTAGTATCTTATGTTATACCATTCTTTTTGTTTTTAACTTTTCTCTCTTTTCCAGGGTGGGGGAGCCAAAGCTCAAAAGTACAAATTCACCACAACACATGGCTTCATTTTCCGGGACATAACCTGAGATGGATTCTTACATTCGCTCTCCTGTTTGTGCATGTCTGTGAAATAGCAGAAGGCATTGTTTCAGACTCGTAAGTGATCTAAGTTAAATAATACCACTGCAAGCTTTAGGCGTTGACGTACTGCTCTTTCTAGGCGGCGGGAATCAAGGCACCTCCACCTCTTTATGCCAGCCGTGATGGGATTCGTTGCCACTACAACATCGATAGTGTATTATCATAATATCGAAACATCAAATTTTCCTAAATTACTTTTAGGTAAGTATGATCACTTTTGTTGTTTCTCCTTAGCATCTTTCTCTTTTTGTCTTTTTCTTTTCAGCCCTGTTCCTGTATTGGGTAATGGCCTTTATTACAAAAACAATAAAATTGGTTAAGTACTGTCAGTCTGGCTTGGACATATCAAACCTGCGTTTCTGCATCACAGGCATGATGGTCATCTTGAATGGGCTCTTGATGGCTGTGGAGATCAATGTCATTCGAGTCAGGGTAGGTAGCTAATGGCTTTTGTTTAGTTACTTATTGTTATACTGTGGAATTTTTCTTGCCACAGAGATATGTATTTTTCATGAATCCTCAGAAAGTAAAGCCTCCTGAAGACCTCCAGGATCTGGGAGTGAGATTTCTTCAACCATTTGTGAATTTGCTGTCAAAAGCAACATACTGGTGGATGAACACACTTATTATATCTGCTCACAAAAAGCCTATTGATCTGAAGGCAATTGGAAAATTGCCAATAGCAATGAGAGCAGTAACAAATTATGTTTGCCTGAAAGATGCATATGAAGAACAAAAGGTGATTTAGCGTCTGTCTTCCATGTGCTTAATATCTGTTTTTTTTTTCTTTTTTTTTTCTTCAGAAAAAAGTTGCAGATCATCCAAATCGGACTCCATCTATATGGCTTGCAATGTACAGAGCTTTTGGGCGACCAATTCTACTTAGTAGCACATTCCGCTATCTGGCTGATTTACTGGGTTTTGCTGGACCTCTTTGTATTTCTGGAATAGTTCAGCGTGTGAATGAAACCCAGAATGGGACAAATAACACAACTGGAGTAAGTTCCTGGTGATTTTCAATGGAAACATATTAATATGACACTTTTTTTCTTTGGGGACCAGATTTCAGAAACCCTCTCATCAAAGGAATTTCTTGAAAACGCTTACGTTCTAGCAGTTCTTCTCTTCTTGGCTCTTATTCTGCAAAGGACATTTTTGCAGGCTTCCTACTATGTAACCATAGAGACTGGCATTAACCTCCGTGGAGCTCTGCTGGTATGTAAAGGCTGTGAATACTATTTGTTTCCGCTTTATGTACTCTTTTTTTTTTTTTTGGTAGGCCATGATTTATAATAAAATCCTTAGGCTCTCTACGTCTAACTTATCCATGGGGGAGATGACTCTGGGGCAGATCAACAACTTAGTCGCCATTGAAACTAATCAACTCATGTGGTTTTTGTTCCTGTGTCCCAATCTATGGGCTATGCCTGTTCAGGTAGGTAGATAAATATAAGTAAGATTTTTGTCATCTTCTCTTTTCCATGTGTTTTTCTCTCTAGATCATAATGGGCGTGATTCTGCTCTATAATTTACTTGGATCAAGTGCATTGGTCGGTGCAGCTGTCATTGTGCTCCTTGCGCCAATTCAGTACTTTATTGCTACAAAGTTGGCAGAGGCTCAGAAAAGTACACTTGTAAGTAACATCTTTTGGAAACTTAATTACAAGCTGGTATTATTTTTCTTCCTTTGTTTTATAGGATTATTCCACTGAGAGACTCAAGAAAACAAATGAAATATTGAAAGGCATCAAACTTCTAAAATTGTATGCCTGGGAACACATTTTCTGCAAAAGTGTGGAGGAAACAAGAATGAAAGAACTATCTAGTCTCAAAACCTTTGCACTATATACATCACTCTCCAGTAAGTTGCTGTTGCTCTAAGAACAGGCGACTATGAAACTAATGCATTTTATTTCTTTCCACAGTCTTCATGAATGCAGCAATTCCCATAGCAGCTGTTCTTGCTGTAAGACACTTTTTCTCTCTTTTAGAAATGAAGCTTTCTCTAAAGAACTCCTTTCTTTGCACAGACATTTGTGACCCATGCGTATGCCAGTGGAAACAATCTGAAACCTGCAGAGGCCTTTGCTTCACTGTCTCTCTTCCATATCCTGGTCACACCACTGTTCCTGCTCTCCACGGTGGTCAGATTTGCAGTCAAAGCCATCATAAGGTATGCACTGAAGTGTCTGGCATTTTTTGCTTAACTCTTATTCTGTGTTTATTGTTTTTTGCAGTGTTCAAAAGCTGAATGAGTTTCTCTTGAGTGATGAGATTGGTGACGACAGTTGGCGAACTGGTGAAAGTTCGCTTCCTTTTGAGTCCTGTAAGAAGCACACTGGAGTTGTAAGTGCTTTATTTTTGTTTTGGAAGTTGTGTCAACTTGTGTTCTTTTCCATTTGGAATGCAGCAGCCAAAAACTATAAACAGGAAACAGCCTGGAAGATATCACCTGGACAGCTATGAGCAATCAACACGGCGTCTACGTCCCGCAGAAACAGAGGACATTGCAATAAAGGTTATTTTTATTTCCTGGATTCTTACATGAATTATAATTTAATTTCTGTATTTTTATTTTGTAGGTCACAAATGGATACTTTTCATGGGGCAGTGGTTTAGCTACATTATCCAATATAGATATTCGAATTCCAACAGGTAAGAGTTATCTGTTATGCATTTTTGTAATTTTCTGTAGTTATCCTTTGTTTTGCTTTCCTAGGTCAGTTAACCATGATTGTGGGCCAAGTAGGATGTGGGAAGTCCTCTCTTCTCCTTGCCATCCTCGGTGAGATGCAGACATTGGAAGGAAAAGTTCACTGGAGCAAGTATGTATATTTTTAGTTGGCTTCCATTGCTATAATTAATGAACATTGTTTGCCATACTTGCAGTGTAAATGAATCTGAGCCTTCTTTTGAAGCAACCAGAAGGTATTATTTCTATTTTAACCTGAGTTTAATAATGGTGTTTTTTTTTTTCTTTTTCATTTTTCAGTAGGAACAGGTACTCTGTGGCATATGCAGCTCAAAAGCCTTGGCTATTAAATGCTACAGTAGAAGAAAATATTACTTTTGGAAGTCCTTTTAACAAACAGAGGTAATTTTGAGCATATAAAATTTAGAACCAAAGATCTAAAAATTCAAAATCATTTCTCCCAAAGGTACAAAGCTGTCACAGATGCCTGTTCTCTTCAGCCAGATATTGACTTATTACCATTTGGAGATCAAACTGAAATTGGAGAGAGGGTGAGCTATATATAGTTTCATTAAGCAATGAAAAAATGGGTATTTGGGGGTGTCTCTTCTCTAGGGCATCAACCTGAGTGGGGGACAGAGGCAGAGAATCTGTGTGGCACGAGCGCTGTATCAAAACACCAACATTGTCTTTTTGGTAAGAATATGGCCTTCCCTTTTATTTCTATTCGTCCATCTTTCCTCCATTTTACTGATTGCAGGATGATCCATTCTCAGCCCTGGACATTCACTTGAGTGATCATTTAATGCAGGAGGGGATTTTGAAATTCCTGCAAGATGACAAAAGGACACTCGTTCTTGTGACTCACAAATTACAGTATCTGACGCATGCTGACTGGGTAAGAGTTTAGAAGAGAATTTTGCTCATTTTGTCACATTTCTGGGAATATCCGCTTTCCTTAGATCATAGCCATGAAAGATGGAAGTGTCCTAAGAGAAGGAACTTTGAAGGACATTCAAACCAAAGATGTTGAGCTTTATGAACACTGGAAAACACTTATGAATCGGCAAGATCAAGAATTAGAAAAGGTAAGTGCTCATAGTTCAGAAGAGTTCAGAGCCTCCTTGCATGATAGTACAATGTTTACTGCAGGATATGGAAGCTGACCAAACTACTTTAGAGAGGAAAACTCTCCGACGGGCCATGTATTCAAGAGAAGCCAAAGCCCAGATGGAGGACGAAGACGAAGGTAGATCTTTTTTCTTTTATCTGGAACATTCTCTGAAGCTTAAACAAAAGTTTTTTGTATGTAGAGGAAGAAGAGGAGGAAGATGAGGATGATAACATGTCCACTGTAATGAGGCTCAGGACTAAAATGCCATGGAAAACCTGCTGGCGCTACCTGACATCTGGAGGATTCTTCCTGCTCATCCTGATGATTTTCTCTAAGCTTTTGAAGCATTCGGTCATTGTAGCTATAGACTATTGGCTGGCCACATGGACATCGGAGTACAGTATAAACAATACTGGAAAAGCTGATCAGGTACAATTGGTTCGGTTTTGTTTTTAAATCATCCTATGTGCTTTTTGTGTTGGTTGCTTTTTAGACCTACTATGTGGCTGGCTTTAGCATACTCTGTGGAGCAGGCATTTTCCTTTGCCTTGTTACATCCCTCACTGTAGAATGGATGGGTCTCACAGCTGCCAAAAATCTTCACCACAACCTTCTCAATAAGATAATCCTTGGACCAATAAGGTAAAACAGTGGTTATTTCTCACTCCCACACATTATCATATACTTCCATCTGTTTATTGCCTAGGTTTTTTGATACCACACCCCTGGGACTGATTCTCAATCGCTTTTCAGCTGATACTAATATCATTGATCAGGTGAGTAACTGGGTTACTTCCAAGTTCAAAAAAATCATATTTTCCTTTTAAACTACCCTAATAGCACATCCCTCCAACCTTGGAATCTCTAACTCGCTCAACACTGCTCTGCCTGTCTGCCATTGGGATGATTTCTTATGCTACTCCTGTGTTCCTGGTTGCTCTCCTGCCCCTTGGTGTTGCCTTTTATTTTATCCAGAAATACTTTCGGGTTGCCTCTAAGTAAGTAAAACAGCATCCCACTCATTTTCAAAATGAAGTTTATTTTTGCCCCTCTCTCTACTAGGGACCTCCAGGAACTTGACGATAGTACCCAGCTCCCTCTGCTCTGTCACTTCTCAGAAACAGCAGAAGGACTCACCACCATTCGGGCCTTTAGGTGAGTAAACACATTTTTATATTAGCTGACTATGTGGTTAACATCGTGTTTTTGTTTTCTGCAGGCATGAAACCAGATTTAAACAACGTATGCTGGAACTGACGGATACAAACAACATTGCCTACTTATTTCTCTCAGCTGCCAACAGATGGCTGGAGGTCAGGACGGTACGTTCATTTCATGATTTCGAAATGGAAACACCTTTTAACATTTTCTCTTGCTTTTTCAAAGGATTATCTGGGAGCTTGCATTGTCCTCACTGCATCTATAGCATCCATTAGTGGGTCTTCGAATTCTGGATTGGTAGGCTTGGGTCTTCTGTATGCACTTACGGTAGGTATGGATAAAAATATTACAGGAACAGATTTAAAACAATTTTTTTAATCACCTGACACAGATAACCAATTATTTGAATTGGGTTGTGAGGAACTTGGCTGACCTGGAGGTCCAGATGGGTGCAGTGAAGAAGGTGAACAGTTTCCTGACTATGGAGTCAGAGAACTATGAAGGCACAATGGGTATTGCTCTAAATATTGTTTGTCTCACTTAATTATCTGTCTATTTCCCCATCCCATCCTCCAGATCCTTCTCAAGTTCCAGAACATTGGCCACAAGAAGGGGAGATCAAGATACATGATCTGTGTGTCAGATATGAAAATAATCTGAAACCTGTTCTTAAGCACGTCAAGGCTTACATCAAACCTGGACAAAAGGTATGAAATCACTGCATTTGATATGTTGTATACTCTTCTCTTTGAGTGACAGCTGTTTTCCTAGGTGGGCATATGTGGTCGCACTGGCAGTGGGAAATCATCGTTATCTCTGGCTTTCTTCAGAATGGTTGATATATTTGATGGTGAGTTGCTAACTAAATTTTTTAAGTGGCCAATGTGTGTGTAACTTCTGTTTCTCCTTAACAGGAAAAATTGTCATTGATGGGATAGACATTTCCAAATTACCACTGCACACACTACGTTCTAGACTTTCAATCATTCTGCAGGATCCAATACTATTCAGTGGTTCCATTAGGTAGGTAACATATTTAGCAACACCTGTATGCCTTATTGACTAATTAACTAATTTTTCCCTACAGATTTAATTTAGATCCAGAGTGCAAATGCACAGATGACAGACTCTGGGAAGCCTTAGAAATTGCTCAGCTGAAGAATATGGTCAAATCTCTACCTGGAGGTCTAGGTATATTTCCTAAATAGCATATTTATTTTTTATAGTGAAATCCTTGCTTCTTTCTCTGATTTAGATGCGGTTGTCACTGAAGGTGGGGAGAATTTTAGCGTTGGACAGAGACAGCTATTTTGCCTTGCCAGGGCCTTTGTCCGCAAAAGCAGCATTCTTATTATGGATGAGGCAACAGCTTCCATTGACATGGCCACAGTGAGTGCATTATCTAAGCTTTTAAAATTGACCCGAGAAAATTTACACTTTTTTTTTTTTGCAGGAGAATATTTTGCAAAAAGTAGTAATGACAGCCTTTGCAGACCGGACCGTGGTGACAATAGCTGTAAGTATGAGAAGACGGAGTTGGTATACCTCCTGATTCTCTTCTTTTCTATTTTTCTCTCCAGCACCGTGTCTCTTCTATTATGGATGCAGGCCTTGTTTTAGTCTTTTCTGAGGGTATTTTAGTGGAGTGTGATACTGTCCCAAATTTGCTCGCCCACAAGAATGGCCTCTTTTCCACTTTGGTGATGACCAACAAGTAGACCATCATGATCTATTGCACCAAGTCTGTCATTCTCCGGTAGTTATCTTAGCAGTATCCTCTCAGTAAGGGTAACAAATACATGTTTTCTTTTCACTCACAGCATCGAGTACACACTATTCTGACGGCAGACCTGGTTATTGTGATGAAGCGAGGAAATATTTTAGAATATGACACTCCAGAAAGCCTCTTGGCTCAGGAAAATGGAGTATTTGCTTCTTTTGTTCGCGCAGACATGTGAAGGAGTGTCTTAAAACAATACATGTATTTAAAATAATGCAGTCATAACCTAATTAATGGATCATCAGCTTGACCTCTGTAAAGTGGCATCTTAAAACTTTTACAGATTTTTGCACAAAAAGTGGACATTTATTTTTCCTGTTTTTAAAACAGTTTTTCAAGATATTATTGCTTAATATGTTCATTATTGATGTTTTTATAGTGATCCAGCCACTCTAGCTTTAAGAATAGCTAGGTTGTATTAAAACATGTAAGCTACTTTAAGTGATAAATCAATAGCTAAAGTTTTCTCCTAACTTTAAGTCTGGTAAATATCTCTCAGGAATGGAAGTGTCAATGAGTAGTCAGTATTACTATACTCTTGTTTGTAAGAATATATTTTCCTTATTGTTGGAGTCTCCAGAGGTTATTGGAAGGAATAAAAAAGGACATGTTTTCTAACGAAACTCTCAAATTCATTATCTACTTCATGAGAATTTATTTGTATTCATTAACATTAGTAATACCTATTTTTCTTAAGAGCCTTCTTTTTTCCCTTTTGTTTCTTGTCACCAAGAAGTTATCACACTTATACTTATTCTATAAGGCCAAAGCCTTATCTAGAAAGATCATGAAGAGTTTGGATATTTTTAAAACTATACTCGAATTTTCATTTTTTCCTGTCCTGTAAAGAGAGAATTCTTAAGATATCAGGCATAATGTATGTACCTTTTCCAGACTGAAGTTCAAAGAATGATTAGGTTCAATCTTTCAGTGGCAGGCCAGCTAAACTTTCTATAGTTTAATGATTAGCTGTGGTTATGATCTTGAGCCCTAACATGCCACATTACTCAAGATTTACACAGGCAAGTGACTTCATTTGGCACTGCTAATAATGGCAGGTGAACATTCCTCTCAGGTGTGAGATATTTCCTATGAAACAGTCCACTGGCAGGCTGGAGATATCTTACACTTTGAAGTTATATATATATAAAACAAGTGTCTATTTCTAGCTGAAAGAGTTTACCTCTTCTAGACATTTATGCCCAATGGTGTCACACATGATCATTTGCTCCTGCTCTAATTTTAATGTGCATACAAAAAATATACCAAAAATGTTATTGTAATTTTAATGAGCATGTAAAGAGTGTATCAAAAATTGATGGGATATTAGTGTTAGGTTTTGCTTAAATGAAAATTAATAAATTCAAAAATACTAAAAGTCACCTTCTTTGTCACGTTAGCAACCAGTTTCTACTATTCTGTGCCCATCCAGTGTCAATATCATTGATTTCTTTTTCATATGAAGATCCACATGCATTGTAAGATTGTGAAGATATATAAAATTGATGAATTAAGAGAAATTATGCCACTTTCCTATAGTTTCTGTGTTCTGTTTATTGTATGGTGTATTCACTCTTGGAAAATATGTAATAGTTGTGTATCCAGAATATGTGTCTTCACCTGAATATTTAATCTTTATATTTACAAAAAAATAAGTTCCACAAGATGGACAAAAATGGTCCATGATATTTAGCTTAAATTGTAACCTTTTGTTGTGTATATAAAACTTCCTTGGAAGAAAATAACCTTATTGTTTTCTTAAAGCTAAACAGAATAGGATTGGTACTCATTAATTATGTCTTGCAAATATTTTCTAAAAATTCAACCACTCTCCTAAAATGGTGTTTAAATATTTTGTAGGGCAGAATATGCATATTGCCTGTTAGCAAGTAATAATTCATTCTCATAGAGAAATGGGTTTTTACCCATGGAAGTAATCTTTTTTTTTTCTTTTTTTTTTTTAATTTTTTTTTTAATATACTTTAAGTTTTAGGGTACATGTGCACATTGTGCAGGTTAGTTACATATATATACATGTGCCATGCTGGTGCGCTGCACCCACTAACTCGTCATCTAGCATTAGGTATATCTCCCAATGCTATCCCTCCCCACTCCCCCCACCCCACCACAGTCCCCAGAGTGTGATATTCCCCTTCCTGTGTCCATGTGATCTCATTGTTCAATTCCCACCTATGAGTGAGAATATGCGGTGTTTGGTTTTTTGTTCTTGCGATAGTTTACTGAGAATGATGGTTTCCAGTTTCATCCATGTCCCTACAAAGGACATGAACTCATCATTTTGTATGGCTGCATAGTATTCCATGGTGTATATGTGCCACATTTTCTTAATCCAGTCTATCATTGTTGGACATTTGGGTTGGTTCCAAGTCTTTGCTATTGTGAATAATGCCGCAATAAACATACGTGTGCATGTGTCTTTATAGCAGCATGATTTATAGTCATTTGGGTATATACCCAGTAATGGGATGGCTGGGTCAAATGGTATTTCTAGTTCTAGATCCCTGAGGAATCGCCACACTGACTTCCACAATGGTTAAACTAAAGAGCTTCTGCACAGCAAAAGAAACTACCATCAGAGTGAACAGGCAACCTACAACATGGGAGAAAATTTTCGCAACCTACTCATCTGACAAAGGGCTAATATCCAGAATCTACAATGAACTCAAACAAATTTACAAGAAAAAAACAAACAACCCCATCAAAAAGTGGGTGAAGGACATGAACAGACACTTCTCAAAAGAAGACATTTATGCAGCCAAAAAACACATGAAAAAATGCTCATCATCACTGGCCATCAGAGAAATGCAAATCAAAACCACTATGAGATATCATCTCACACCAGTTAGAATGGCAATCATTAAAAAGTCAGGAAACAACAGGTGCTGGAGAGGATGTGGAGAAATAGGAACACTTTTACACTGTTGGTGGGACTGTAAACTAGTTCAACCATTGTGGAAGTAATCTTTTAATGATATTTTCTTATTATATTGCTACAGGCAACATCAGTAGAAGCCTATCTAGTTACACTAAACTAAAGATCACATTCACCATTCTTACAGCCAAGTGGTTGCTGGTCCCCTCATAACTTTTAGTTACTTAAGTTGAGTAAATGTCTAATTGTTTACAAACTAAATTGACTAAATAAGGTCAAGGATAATGTTTTTCATTGATTAACCATTTATTATACATATAATCTATTGAATATAAAAAGATTCACCTTGAAATAATATTTGACTATATAGGTACATATCTGTAAAAGATGACCACCTTAACTAAATCAGATTTTACATTTATAAATTTTATATTTAATTAGTCAAATCAATTTTTAAATCATAACTCCTTAATCTCATAAGAAGCAATAAATGCATAAAGCATTATATTAAAATACCAGGGTTACTTATGTCATTGACAGGGAAAAGACTTTGTATAAACAATTATGCACCATCTATTTTTGTACTCTTACTCATGATCCATTTAAAAGTCTACTCAGCTCTAGATTAGATACCAGAAGACCCTCTAAGTAACTGATAACTGAGATTCGGGACCATGTCTTGTTTGCCATTGTGCCCTTGGAATTTAATACAAGTGCCTAACCCACAGTAGGGTTGATTGATTCACTGATTAGTTTTACTGCCATGTGCCTATAACTATAGGTTATTCTCTTTCCTTTTCTATGTTGTGTTTATTCTATTTATTCTCTACAATATATAAAATGTATTTGTTCTCTACAATAAATGTGTTTATTCTCTACAATATATAAAAACATATTGGACTACTATTACATAATTAAATTACTCTTTTATTTGCTTAAAGAGGGTGATTATTTTTTCACTTACCGTTCCAC